CCACCACGCCCAGCTACTTTTTGTATTTTTAGTAGAGACGGGGTTTCACCATCTTGGCCAGGCTGGTCTTGAACTACTGACCCCGTGATCCACCCACCTCGGCCTCCCAAAGTGCTAGGATCACAGGCACGAGCCACCGCTCCCGGCCTTATTTCAAAGTCCTTAAAGGAGGCAGGGGAATGCTTTCTGGAAGGTTTATATTTATAATATGATTCAGCAGGAGAAACAGATTGCCATGTTTTTACAACTCGAATCCTGTTTTTTCAACTGAAAATAATTGTATTGTCTAGTTATAAAAACAACAACAAAATGAATGCATGCTGATGAAAAATAAAAGGAACCCCCTTCCCAAATAAACAAACAAAAAGGAAAGTAGTTGAAGTGAAAAAAAAATTTGAATACCACTTCCTGCCTATTTTCCAGACTTCCTAGCCTCTCGCTCCCCACCCCTTCTCCGGGTTCCAATCTGGGACCAAGCCCTACAAGACTGTTAGGGCTTTACTTGCTGGACGTGAAGGGGAGAGAAGTGTGCGTTTAGGTGTATAGAAGAGGAAGAAGCGATTTTTTAAAAGCTCCAGCAGAAACCAGAGCAAGCCAAATACAAAATATTATGACCCGTTTGGTCGTGGGGATCGCTAAATAAAAAAATAGAGGGGTGGATAGTAGCCTGTGGTAGTGGTGGAGAAAGCACGAATGAAGAGAAAGGTGGCCCCGCCCACAGTCCCGCCCCCACCCTCCTGCCGCACTGCGGGTGTGAATGGTAATTGGAAATCTGAGCTCACAGTGACGTGACCCTTAGGAGACCCAGAGCCAATGCGTGGATTAGTCCCTCCTCCTAGTTGCAGTCTGGTAGTTGTCGCTGGCCGTGTGACGGCTCGCTGTTGCCCTGAAGGCAGGCGAGCCAGCTGCCCAGGAAAGGTGGAAAGTGGTAGAAGCTGACCCCTGAGCCCTGGCAGGTAGGTGGCGCTGACCGGTGTGTGAGCAGCAGAGGGCAAAGACCAGAGCGGGTCTAGGACTGGATACACACCCTTTCCAGATACACACCCGTTTAGTGCGAGAAATGGAGCGGTTGGGGAGAGGATCTCCCGAGGGGGCTGGATTGAGAATGGGTACCATTTGAGATCTCCTAGGAGGCCGGCCATCGGGCAATGTCTGATGGAGTCCAGCCGGTGGAGGAGACTGAAAGGAAACAGCCTGCTTCCTGCAGGTCCGCGGGAGGGAGGTACAGCCGGCAACCAAGGGTTGGGGAGGGCGTCAGTCCTGGTAATTGTCACATTTGTCTGCAGGTCTTTAAGTGCGTTTGTGCAGCCGATTTCAAGGCTAAGAGAGAAAGACTGCCTCTGATCCCTGAAGGTAGGAGGTTGCCTGGGGCCCTCTGGTGTAGGTTCATTCCCTCTTCTTGCTTTTTATCTTCTAGGAAGAAAAAAAAAAAAAAAACAGGAAAAAAACTCAACATGGAAAATGTCCCCAAGGAAAACAAAGTTGTGGAGAAGGCCCCAGTGCAGAATGAAGCCCCCGCTTTAGGAGGTGGTGAATACCAGGAGCCTGGAGGAAATGTTAAAGGGGTTTGGGCTCCACCTGCCCCGGGTTTTGGAGAGGATGTGCCCAATAGGCTTGTCGATAACATTGATATGATAGATGGAGATGGAGATGATATGGAACGGTTCATGGAGGAGATGAGAGAGCTAAGGAGGAAAATTAGGGAACTTCAGTTGAGGTACAGTCTGCGCATTCTTATAGGGGACCCTCCTCACCATGATCATCATGATGAGTTTTGCCTTATGCCTTGAATCTTGAGGTTAATAATCATAAAATCCCTGCTTTCTAAATTCGCATTTTTCCTGGTGTACCTTTAATGTGAACCTTTTGGCATTCTTCTGCAATTTTCTGATTGGAGATTGCATTTTGACCTAGTCTGTAAGTTTTTCTGTCAGAAGAGGACTTTCATCAACTTTCATGGAAAGATGTTTATTGCATACTGTAAAGTTAATAAAGCAATTTAAAAGCAGTCTACAGATAGACTATTTCATTTAGATGTGT